TTCTCAAGGCCACCCCACCCTCTCCTGCAAGGTACTTGATTTAACCATTTAAACGTTCCATTATGTGGAGAGGGGATAAAAATAACGCTCCCTTCTGAATCGAACCCTTATCCCTTCGGTCTACAGCGGAGCCCTTTCCCTGGCGTCCTTTTCATAAATATCCAGGCGACCCGAGAGACTGAGCACTCCCACTCCCGCTCCCGCTCCCGCCCCTGCTCCCGCTCCTGCTCCCACCCCCGTCATCTCCCACCGCCCGCAGCCCGGCAGCCCCGCAGCCCCGCAGCCCCGCAGCCCCGCAGCCCCGCAGCCCCGCAGCCCCGCAGCCCCGCAGCCCCGCAGCCCCGCAGCAGCCACAGGGGGAACCAAAGAGACAGAAGCCTTCCCAGCTGCCCGGACGACAGACGCCAACACCCCCCGCCCCCCACCACACGCCGCCTGCCCGCCCGCACCCCGCACCCTGCGCGCTAGCCCACGACCGAGCGGCGGCGGCAACAGCAGCTGGCTGCAGGCTGCGGCGACTCGCACCGGCGCGCTCCTGGCAGCACTTGCCATCCCAGGTGACTTGAACTCGCCAGTTCGGATCCCCTGCGCCAGCTCCCGCTCGCGCATCGGGTCTGTGTTCCCGCACCCACCCGCCCTCCTGCCCTCCCGCCCTCCCCCGCCTCTCCGTCCCCCAGCTCGCGGGAAGGGAGGTCGCGGCAGCGGCCCGGCGGCAGCGGCGACCGTGGCGACAGCAGCGACAGTGGCGGCGGCGGTGGCGGCAGCGGCTGCGGCGGCGGCGGAGGCTGCGGCGGCGACCGTGGCAGAGGCGGTGGCGGAGGCCTCCGTGGCGGAGGCGGAAGCAGAGGTAGAGGCTGAGGTGGAGGCCGAGGCCTCAATAGAGGAGGCAGCATCGGAGGCCACCCCGGGGGAGGCGGAGGCCGCCCGGGTGGCAACGGTGGTGGCGGTGGCGGAGGGCAGCGCGGCCGAAGCCGCCGCCGCAGCGGAGGCTGCGGGGCCCCCCTTGGGGGAGGCGGAGGCGGATGCGGATGCGGATGCGGATGCGAAGGTGGCGGCCGAGGTGGCGGCCGAGGTGGCGGCTGCGGCGGCCGCCGCGGATGCAGATGCGGATGAGACCCTCGGTGACTGTGAGGGGAACCCAGATTTTCAGATGGCCTCCCTGTACGTGGGCGACCTGCACCCTGAGGTGACCGAGGCAATGCTGTACGAGAAGTTCAGTCCAGCTGGGCCCATCCTCTCCATCCGCATCTGCAGGGACAAGATCACCCGCCGCTCATTGGGCTACGCGTATGTCAACTACCAGCAACCGGTGGACGCCAAGCGGGCCCTGGAGACCCTGAACTTTGATGTCATAAAGGGCAGGCCAGTGCGCATCATGTGGTCCCAGAGGGACCCGTCGCTCCGCAAGAGCGGGGTGGGCAACGTCTTCATCAAGAACCTGGGCAAGACCATCGACAACAAGGCGCTGTACAACATCTTCTCGGCGTTCGGCAACATCCTCTCCTGCAAAGTGGCCTGTGACGAAAAGGGGCCCAAGGGCTACGGGTTCGTGCACTTCCAAAAGCAGGAATCTGCGGAGCGGGCCATCGATGTGATGAATGGCATGTTCCTGAACTACCGCAAAATTTTCGTCGGGAGATTCAAGTCGCATAAAGAACGAGAGGCCGAAAGGGGAGCCTGGGCCAGGCAGTCCACTAGTGCTGACGTCAAGGATTTCGAGGAAGACACCGACGAGGAGGCCACCTTGCGATGAAGACATCCCAGGAGCTAGCCAGCCAGCAGAGCCAAACCTTGGCTCACACCCGGTTTACAACCCCCCACCCCCAGCCCTCCCCCGCCAACCCACCAGCAGTGTATTTATTGTATTGAGAGTGCAGGTCTCTCTCTCTCTCTCTCTCCCCTTCTCTCTCCCCGCTTCCTATTTTCTCCCTCCACCTCTCCTCTCCTTCCCTTCCTCTCCCCCGCCCACCCCCACCAAGGGCGTTGTGAATAATCTTACTAATCTGTGCCATTTGTAGGTTAAAGGCTGCCTCTTCTCCCTGTGGTTTGATTTAAAAAGCATTTTCATTCTCTCTTTGTTTACTGCACAGGTGGTACAATTTCATGGTAGAATCATCAGAAAGGAGAAGGATATCAGATGAGGGAAGAAACAAGAGAGTAATTGCTCCCCTGGTCCTACTCCCCAGAGAGAACCACTTTTACCTTTTTGGTGTGCTGCTTTTCCAGGCTCTCTTCTCTCCCTCTCTCTCCTTTGCTCACCCCCACCCCGCCTTCCCTTTTAACACACCGTTATAGAATGGTTCATGTATGTGGTGTTTCTTAACCTGCTTTTTCAGCAACTAAAACCAAACAAAAATCAACCCATTGAACTTCTTTCCATGTTATCAACAGGCTTATGAAACGTCATCTTCAGTGCCTGCAGAGTGCTCCAGTGTATCCGTGGACCTTAACATTTCTGTAATCATTCCCGCATTGTTGGACATTCAGGTGGTGCCTAGTTCTTTCCCTGTGTTTAAGACCAACATTGCGTGCTCTGTGCTTTGATGAGTGAATCCTTCCTTGTCAAGCCAAATCTTTGCTAGCATCCCGGTGGTCTCCTTAACTGCGGACTTGCAAGATCCACATATAGACATTTTAAAGACTTTTCCTGTGTGTTGCCAAAAGGCCCCCTTCATAAGCATTGTACCGATTTGCACTCGTGCCGGCCAGCGCAGCTAGTAAAGAGTATGCCCGTTTCCCCTGCATAGTCTCCTGGTCACTGTAATTGATCGTGTGTGTGCGTGCGTGTGTGTGTGTGTGTGTGTGTGTGTGTGTCTTGGCCAGCTTGGCGGGCTACAAAGGGTGTTTCGCTGTCCTCGGTAGTTTTGCTGGAAACAAACACTGCTTATGACCCCATTCCCCTGTGCCCTCTTCCTGTCCTTTTCCCTGTTGTCAGAAAAGTAATTCAGCGTCATTGCAAGAAAAAAAAATCACAAAGCAGACAAGTTACCAGAAGAAAATTAAAGTCACCAGTAATCATTTCTGATGATTACACACACATTCCAGAAACATTTTCATGCACACCTCTCTGATATTTTCTAGAACTACCTGAAACATTTTTGTCTGTAGGTCTAGTTTTTTTCTTATGCATATATCATATATGTATATTATGATGTACAGACTGTTTTTATATCTGCTTTTCACACATACATGTGTGTGTATATTTATACACACACATATTCTTGAACTTCATTTCATGTCATTAAAGATACTTTTAAAATATTTTCTCTGGCTCTTAATATTCTATTGAATTC